TGGTCTCAAACTCCTGACCTTGTGATCTGCCCGCCTCCGCCTCCAAAGTTCTGGGATGACAGCTGTGAGCCACCACACCCGGCCTAAGTGATGGTTCTAACCAGCAAGATGACCTTGAGCAAGCCTCTTCTCAGGGCCTCAACTATCAAATGCAGTGAAGATAACACATTCAGAAGCCAAGAGCCTGGGCTGCAAAACCTCTTAAGAAAGTGAAGAACAGTCAACGTGTAGTGAGCAACTACAAGATGCTGGTTTTACAATTGCAGCCATCGCTGGTTTCACTGTCCTCATTTGACTGAGAAACCCAAGGCCCAGAGAGGGGAAGTGACTGACCAAGAACACACAGCCAGGCAGTGCAGAGTCCAAGTTCACACCCAGGCCCTGGACTGATGCCTCTTCCTTTTCACCCACCCAACCATCCAACCAGCACAGGAGCTTGCACTTATGGTTCTGACCTTCCCTGAACCCTCTCTCATTCCCATGTTTTAGAGACAAGACAATTGAGGCTCAGAAGCACTAACTCACCTGGCCAAGGTCACCCAGCCTTTCACATAGGAGCCAGGATCCAGGCATGTGTGTGAATTCCAAGCTCGGAGCTCTTCCTATTGCTGTTCTGTAACACAGCCCCCCTGACTCCCACCCAGCGCTCAGAGCCTGGGCTTCTGTCTGAACCTGTCCCAGGCCTGGGCTGCTTAAAAGCAGCAAAAAGTTCCTCCTGCAGCTTCAACTTGAGCCTGTCACCATCATCAGCATACCCCGAGAGACTCTGGGGTGCCTGGGACAGGTAGCTGCAGATGCCTCCGGCCCCAAGTTGCCCTCTGCTCCTCCCGAGTTGTGCTCCTCCATGCCAGAGGAGGGAGGACAGCTCCCCTTGCCTCCTAGGCGGTTGGCAGAGTGGCAGCGGCTGCTGCTTCTTCCTGCTGCTGGCTGATGGAGAGATTATTTCTAAGCCCTTCCCATTCCACACCCCCCCACACTGGCTGTCCCCGTGGGACTTGAAGTGCAGAGTCCGCTGCTCAACCAGGACAGCTGCCCTGGCTCCCTCCCAGCAAGAACCCCCAGACCCTCATCTCTCATAAGGAAAGGGACTTCTGGGTCCTTTAAAAAAAAAAAAAAATCCCACCTCAATCCCCCAGGGCTCTCCTGCAGCTGCTGGAGAGAGAGATGCAGAATGAATGAACTTCTGGTTTCTGGAGGAGGCACGGGAAGAAAGATTGGAAACTGACTCTGCTAGAAACTGCTGTTTTGGGGATTTTTTTCTTCCCCTTCATCTCCACCAGAAACCTGTCCCTTCCCTGGGCACCAAGAGATGGGCTCCCCTTGCCTGGCAGAGAAACAGCTGGAAACTGGCTCCCTGAGACAAGAAGGTGAGTTAAACTGGAGGGGAAGAGTTACTGCTCTTTTGCTTGCTCTTTGTCCCTTGGGTGTCAGACTGGTAAACCCAGCGCTTCCTACCTGGTGGTCTTCAGCAATGCCCATGCCTTCCAGAGACGGGGGCCTGCATCCCAGACACCACCACTATGGTTCCCACAGCCCTTGGAGTCAGCTCCTGTCCAGCCCCATGGAGACGCCGTCCATCAAGGGCCTTTACTACCGGAGGGTGCGGAAGGTGGGTGCCCTGGACGCCTCCCCAGTGGACCTGAAGAAGGAGATCCTGATCAACGTGGGGGGCAGGAGGTATCTCCTCCCCTGGAGCACACTGGACCGGTTCCCGCTGAGCCGCCTGAGCAAACTCAGGCTCTGTCGGAGCTACGAGGAGATCGTGCAGCTCTGCGATGATTACGACGAGGACAGCCAGGAGTTCTTCTTCGACAGGAGCCCCAGCGCCTTCGGGGTGATCGTGAGCTTCCTGGCGGCCGGGAAGCTGGTGCTTCTGCAGGAGATGTGCGCGCTGTCCTTCCAGGAGGAGCTGGCCTACTGGGGCATCGAGGAGGCCCACCTGGAGAGGTGCTGCCTGCGGAAGCTGCTGAGGAAGCTGGAGGAGCTGGAGGAGCTGGCCAAGCTGCACAGGGAGGACGTACTGAGGCAGCAGAGGGAGACCCGCCGCCCCGCCTCGCACTCCTCGCGCTGGGGCCTGTGCATGAACCGGCTGCGCGAGATGGTGGAAAACCCGCAGTCCGGGCTGCCCGGGAAGGTCTTCGCTTGCCTCTCCATCCTCTTCGTGGCCACCACAGCCGTCAGCCTGTGTGTCAGCACCATGCCCGACCTCAGGGCAGAGGAGGACCAGGTGAGCGGCCTCTGATGGCATTCACGGCTCCACTACCCCGCGTTGTTGCCTCTTCTCCCCGCAGGGCGAATGCTCTCGGAAGTGCTACTATATTTTCATCGTGGAGACCATCTGCGTGGCCTGGTTCTCCCTGGAGTTCTGCCTGCGGTTTGTCCAGGCCCAAGACAAGTGTCAGTTCTTCCAGGGGCCCCTGAACATCATCGACATCCTGGCCATCTCCCCATACTACGTGTCGCTGGCGGTGTCTGAGGAGCCCCCGGAGGACGGCGAGAGGCCGAGCGGGAGCTCCTACCTGGAGAAGGTGGGGCTGGTCCTGCGTGTGCTGCGAGCGCTGCGCATCCTCTACGTGATGCGCCTGGCTCGCCACTCGCTGGGGCTGCAGACGCTGGGGCTCACCGTGCGCCGTTGCACACGTGAGTTCGGCCTGCTCCTTCTCTTCCTGGCCGTGGCCATCACCCTCTTCTCCCCTTTGGTCTACGTGGCCGAGAAGGAGTCCGGGCGGGTGCTGGAGTTCACCAGCATCCCCGCCTCCTATTGGTGGGCCATCATCTCCATGACAACGGTGGGCTACGGGGACATGGTGCCCCGCAGTGTGCCAGGCCAGATGGTGGCCCTCAGCAGCATCCTGAGCGGGATCCTCATCATGGCCTTCCCGGCCACGTCTATCTTCCACACCTTCTCCCACTCCTACCTGGAGCTCAAGAAGGAGCAGGAGCAGCTTCAGGCCCGCCTCCGCCACCTCCAAAACACCGGTCCAGCCAGTGAATGTGAACTCCTGGACCCCCATGTGGCCAGTGAACATGAGCTCATGAACGATGTCAATGACCTAATCCTGGAGGGCCCAGCCTTGCCTATCATGCACATGTAACTCAGCACCCCCCATGACTACATGGTAACCTCAACCCATCACCCTGCCTGAAACACACTCAAGGGTACCCCGCATAGACCACCTGGTGGTGTTTCTAGAGCCCAGGGAAGACTTTCAAAGCTGGAGGGGCATAAGGCCACAGAGGCTGTGTGTCTGTGATCCTTGTCCCTCGGGGCCCCGATGTCCCAGGCTGACTGTGTCCAGCCTGCTTGCCTTTTCCTCTCTCTGCCCATCTACTGAGCATGTCCAATCTTGCTGGAGTAGCTCAGTCTCCTTTCATTCTCTTTTCCTTCCCAGCAGAGGCTTTAACATCCCAGGCTGGGTTCTGGATGCCCATAGAACTGGTAACCATTGGTATTTGCATACTGAGCCTATGTAATTTCATGATTTCCCTAAGACCCTCCTTCCTGGGCCATGCCACCACTGGAAATCAAAGGTCCAGTCACTGCAAACCCCTCTAATCAGATCTCCCCACCCAACCTTTCCACGGGTTCCAGAGGGATCAATATGTTCTCCTTCTGCTCACCACCACCAGTGATATTTCCCTAATGCTGCTACCTCCCGCCAGCTCTGAACACTTGTAGCTAAGAAGGCAGAATCAGCCTTTTTGCAGTAAATCTCATGTTGAGGCTGATGCCCCCAAGCCTGCCATCCTTTACCTGGAGCTCAAGAAGGAGCAGGCATCCCCAGGCATGCCTGGGATCTGTGACCTGGGACCTGGGACCTGGGACCTGGGCAGAAACTCCACTTTCCAGCACAGCCAGGCCCTCCCTGGCCGCCTGGACTCTTGGTGTGGTGTTCTCCAGTTATCCAGTCCTTAGCCTTGACAGAGACAAACTCTTTCAGGGTCCATGTTGTCCCTTGAGAGGATCGTTCCTGCTGCTGGTTGCTCCCACACTGCAGGGGCCTTAGCTTTTCATCCACAGCTGAGCCCCCATGGACTCAATGTAGCTTTGGCACAGAAACAAGGGGAATTGTAGGTGCTGTCCCTTGCTGGCTTCCCAGACTAGTCATCTCCATGCTGGAGGATAGACATTCTTAGCTCACATTTCAATGTATTCATTTCTGCATTCATCTGTGAACAGAGTCTGTCCTTTGCATCCAGGGGAGGAGGCAGATGGAGGTCTGAGTCACTGGAGATAAACCAGCATATTCTGAGAGCAGGCAGGAAGGAGCAATGACTTCCAAGCAGTGGGCTCCCAAAGGCCTCACAGAGACATGGGCAGGGCTGGAGAGTAGAGGTGTATTTTAGGAGATGAAGCTGAACAGCTGGGTTGGGTTGAGAAGGCGTGGGCCTTGAATGCTTTATGGAGGGCAGAGTGATGTGCACAGGCTGTGGGTTAGGGAGATGATGAGGCTGGATTGGGCATGAGAAGCCCAGTTTGGGATGAGGAGCCATTGAGCCATTCAGGCAAGACAGCCCTCCCTCCTTCACGGGCTTAATCCTGCAAGATTCTGTCAAATCCTGGCTTCTCCCAGCAGGACACACCTTGGAGACATCCTGATGGCACTTCCCCAGAGTGGCATGGCCCACATAGGAGTTTGCTGTTGGCTCTAGGACTCTTGAAGAAAGTGCACAAGATCAAAACAGGTGACAGTGAAGTGGTTTCGGCCCTGCCAATCTGATATCGTGTACGTATGAGAGTGGTCAGCATTTTACCACTGGTAACAAGTTCCTTGCTGTTCATTCATTCTGCTAGTTTTTTGCGATTTCCCGCTGTGTGCCAGGCATAGTCCTCCACTGATGGCAATGCCAGACAGCAGCGTGGCAGAGGGCTCTGGCCCAGGAAGCACCCTGCACCAGCACCTAGCGTCCAGGGAGCCTTGGCCTCCTGGCGAGCCTGCCTTTCCTTGGAGTCCTCCAGGTGTCCCCCCAACTATACAGGCACATGTCCCCATTCTTTTAGACCCCAATCTTTCCCAAGCTGACATGTCACCAGGTGACATAGTGGTTCAGTGGCCATGACACAAGGAAAGCCCCTTCACCCTATAAAATCCCCAGCCTGGATGGCCACTCCACTCCACAAAGTGACAGGCAGATTCCCATAAGCGTTGCGTAGAAATTCCATGTCACAGGCACCTTGGACAGTAGCCATAGAAGTGTTTCTGTTCCAGAGTAACATTTTATTTATTACTTATTTATTTATTTATTTATTGACAGAGTCTCTCTCTGTCCGCCAGGCTGGAGTGCAGTGGCTTGATCCCAGCTCACTGCAACCTCCGCCTCCTGGGTTCAAGCAATTCTCCTGCCTCAGCCTCCCAAATAGCGGGGATTACAGGCACCCACCACCTGTAATCCCAGCTATTTGGAGATCAAATGCTCAGCTAATTTGATATTTTTAGTAGAGACAAGGTTTCACCATGTGGACAGGCTGGTCTTGAACTCCTGATGTCAGGTGATCCGCCTGCCTCGGCCTCCCAAAGTGCTGGAATTACAGGCACGAGCCACCGCACCCGGCCCAGACTAACATTTTTTTTTTTTTTTTTTTTGAGACAGAGTCTCCCTCTGTCACCCAGGCTGGAGTGCAGTGGCTCAATCTCGGCTCACTGCAAGCTCCGCCTCCCAGGTTCACGCCATTCTCCTGCCTCAGCCTCCTGAGTAGCTGTGACTACAGGTGCCACCACCACGCCTGGATAATTTTTTGTATTTTTAGGAGAGACGGGGTTTCACCATGTTAGCCAGGATGGTCTCCATCTCCTGACCTCGTGATCCGCCCGCCTCGGCCTCCCAAAGTGCTGGGATTACAGGCGTGAGCCACCGTGCCCAAGCCTGACTAACATTTTAATAACTACGCTTAGGCAAAATAGTAAAAGGACAAAGTCTCCCACTTACTCTCTTTCTGGGGACTGACTGGCTTGGGCGCTGGCTGAAACCCAGTGTCTTCACTCCCTGTGTGACCTCGGGCAGGCCCCTTCCCCCTCAGTTAGCTGCAGGCAGGTGTTGGACTAGATCTGTGGTTTTCTGACCTGGGTTCCACAAAGCAAGCTCAGGGACTGTCCTGCGGATGAAGAAGACCAGCAGCAAAGCAGGCAGAGCTCTGCCTCCTGGGGCAAAACATTTGCAATTAATGACACTGAAAAGAATGTGCAAATCCCCAGTCTCCTCTCCTTCCCGTCAGTGTCCAGCCCAGCCCTTTGAACTGAGTGGTAAGCTCATTCTGGAACCAGAGACAAAGCCTAAACAGCCACTGGAAGGTCTGGGACCCACATCAGCCCCCACATCTGCCCTGCCTTCTCATCGAAGACATATTTTGTGCGCATGCCTGGTGAAAACTTCTTAATGACAGCTCTGCCCATCCCTGTAACTGGCTTCTACCCAGGCATATCCCTTCTCCTCTGCTTCACCTACCAGACCTCTTCACCAAAGTGTGCCAGCACTAAAAGAAACATTTAAAATCAAAATTAGGTGAAGCACCACCACCATTATGAGATTCTATAGTGTCTTAATGTTCACCCAGTTGAGATTCTCTGCTAAATTAGACATGGAAAATTGGAATTGATTGCTCGCATGTGGGGCTTAATTAAACGCTCTATTTTTTCTCCCTGGTAATGTCCCAGGAGACGGGTCTAAATTGTTTTAGTCTAGCGTTGC